TTGAGGGTCAGCTGCTTTAGGCTCCCACTTTCTCCTCAATCAAAGTGGCTGCTTTTGTGTCTGTTTATTTATGGTTTTAAAAACCTGATATATAGGCCGGGCGCGGTGGCTCACACCTGTAACCCCAGCACTTTGGGAGGCTGAGGCGGGCCAATCACGAGGTCAGGAGTTCAAGACCAGCCTGGCCAACATAGTGAAACCCCGTCTCTACTAAAAATGCAAAAATTAGCCGGGCATGGTGGCACGCACCTGTAGTCCCAGCTCCTCGGGAGGCTGAGGCAAGAGAATCACTTGAACCCAGGAGGCAGAGGTTGTTGTGATCTGAGATTGTGCCACTGCACTCCATCCTGGGCAACAGAGCGAGACTCCGTCTCAAAAAAAAAAAAAAAAAAACCTGATATATAAATAGAAAGTGCAGCTGGAGGTGCCGAGGCTCAGTGTCTAGGGCTGTGCTTCATGGGCTTCCTTGCTGGCATGTGGCCAGGTGAACTCTGGGTGTAAGGTGGCTCCTACCCTGGATCTACAATCCCCACCACCTCTCCCAGGCCTGAGTAACCAACACAACGCAGTGCTAAAGAGCGCGTGAGTGACGGGCATCAAGCCCATCCAGGAAGATTTGAATGCCATCTGGGCTGGGGGCTGTCGGGGTAGGGACTATGGCTGCCAGAAACCAGGACGGTCATAAAAGATGAAATATTAAAATAATTGTTATTATATATATTTTTATTTTTGAATAGCTATCTAGTATATTATTTGAAATGCATGTGACCTTACACAGAAGGTTAAAGGCAAATACCCTGTTGGGTGGGCCTGGCTTAGCTCAGGGAGGGAGCCCTGTCTGAAAACGCTGCAACTTACGTTGTTAGTCTTCATTCAGCAGAGCATCTGATCACATCTTCTGTCACTCAGGACCTGAGGGGTGGGGTTTTAATCATTATCCAGTCAGGGACGCTGGGCTGGGAACTGTCCAATCAGGCATGCAGCTGGAGCAGACAGGGCGGCTTCCGGGATTGGCGGGGCCTTTGTCTCTCCCTTCAGCCCGAGCTCCGGGTCTCGTCTTCACTGCTCTGTGTCCTCTTCTTCTAGAGGCCCAGCCTCTATGGCCCTCTGACCTGCAGGTATTGGCGATCCATAGCTAAGACGCCAGGTCCCCCGGAAACCTAGAAATGGTGAGAATGTCGGGTCCGACATCCCGAGAGAGTGTGTGTGTGTGTGTGTGTGTGTGTTTTTCAGGAACCATTGAAATTTAGGGATGTGGCCATAGAATTCTCTCTGGAGGAGTGGCAATGCCTGGACACTATACAGCAGAATTTATATAGGAATGTGATGTTAGAGAACTACAGAAACCTGGTCTTCTTGGGTGAGGATAACTTCAATATACAATTCCTATTAAAGATTTATGTTATTTACTTTCAATAAAACAGGTATTGTTGTCTCTAAGCCAGACCTGATCACCTGTCTGGAACAAGAAAAAGAGCCTTGGACTAGAAAGAGACATAGGATGGTGGCCGAACCCCCAGGTAGGTGAGAGTGAAAGTGAATACAACAGATAGTGGAGTCATTTGTTATTTTTATTTCTTTCAGTTATTTGTTCTCATTTTGCCCAAGACTTTTCACCAGAGCAGAACATAAAAGATTCTTTCCAAAAAGTGACACCAAGAAGATATGGAAAATGTGAACATGAGAATTTACAGTTAAGTAAAAGTGTGGATGAGTGCAAAGTGCAAAAAGGAGGTTATAATGGACTTAACCAATGTTTGCCAACTACCCAGAGCAAAATATTTCAATGTGATAAATATATGAAAATCTTTCATAAATTTTCAAATTTAAATGGACATAAGGTAAGACACACCAGAAAAAAACCTTTTAAATATAAAGAATTTGGCAAATCATTTTGCATATTTTCAAACCTAACTCAACATAAAATAATTTGTACTAGAGTAAATTTCTACAAATGTGAAGACTGTGGAAAAGCCTTTAATGGATCCTCAATCTTTACTAAACATAAAAGAATTCATATTGGAGAGAAATCGTACATATGTGAAGAATGTGGCAAAGCCTGTAACCAGTTCACAAACCTTACTACACATAAGATAATTTATACTAGAGACAAACTCTACAAACGTGAAGAATGTAGCAAAGCCTTTAACCTGTCGTCACACATTACAACACATACAATAATTCATACTGGAGAGAATCCCTACAAACGTGAAGAATGTGACAAAGCCTTTAATCAGTCCTTAACCCTTACTACACATAAGATAATTCATACCAGAGAGAAACTCAATGAATATAAGGAATGTGGCAAAGCTTTCAACCAGTCCTCACACCTTACCAGACATAAGATAATTCATACTGGAGAGAAACCCTACAAATGTGAAGAATGTGGCAAAGCCTTTAACCAGTCCTCACACCTTACCAGACATAAGATAATTCATACTGGAGAGAAGCCCTACAGATGTGAAGAATGTGGCAAAGCCTTTAGGCAGTCCTCACACCTTACTACACATAAGATAATTCATACTGGAGAGAAACCCTACAAATGTGAAGAATGTGGCAAAGCTTTTAACAAGTCCTCACACCTTACTAGACATAAGAGCATTCATACTGGAGAAAAACCCTACCAGTGTGAAAAATGTGGCAAAGCTTCTAACCAATCCTCAAACCTTACTGAACATAAGAATATTCATACTGAAGAGAAACCATACAAATGTGAAGAATGTGGGAAAGCCTTTAACCAGTTCTCAAACCTTACTACACATAAAAGAATTCATACTGGAGAGAAACCCTACAAATGTGAAGAATGTGGCAAAGCTTTTAACCAGTCCTCAATCCTTACTACACATAAGAGAATTCATACTGGAGAGAAATCCTACAAATGTGAAGAATGTGGCAAAGCTTTCTATCGATCCTCAAAACTTACTGAACATAAGAAAATTCATACTGGAGAGAAACCCTACACATGTGAAGAATGTGGCAAAGCCTTTAACCATTCCTCACATCTTGCTACACATAAGGTAATTCATACTGGAGAGAAACCCTACCAATGTGAAGAATGTGGTAAAGCCTTTAACCAGTCCTCACACCTTACTAGACATAAGAGAATTCATACTGGAGAGAAACCCTACCAATGTGAAAAATGTGGCAAAGCTTTTAACCAGTCCTCAAACCTTACTGGACATAAGAAAATTCATACTGGTGAGAAACTCTACAAACCTAAAAGATGTAACAGTGATTTTGAAAACACTTCAAAGTTTTCTAAACATAAAAGAAATTATGCTGGTGAGAAATCTTAGAAATGTGAAGAATGTAACAAAACCTTTAAAAGTTGTCACACTTGATTGTGCATAAGATAATTCATACTAAAAAAAAACCTACAAGTGTGAAGAATGTGGCAAAACTTTTAACCAATGCTCACACCTTATTGCACAGGAAAGCATTTGTACTAGAAAAAAATTTCAAATATACAGAATGTGAAAAAGCCATTAATATCTGTTCACATCTTACTCAACATCAGAGATTTCATACTTAATAAAAGCATTATACATGCAATTACTGTCAAAAATCTTTCAGAAAATATAAGCCTCTAAAGTGAAGAGTATTCATTTTGAAGACACACATTATGAACATAAGGAGGGTTGTGGTACCTTTACTTGTATCACAGATCTCATTGTACACATTTTGTGCTAGAGGAAAACCATGGAGCAGTTGCTTAAACTTTGTGCAACATAAGGAAATTTATATTGGAGAAAAACCCTGCAAATGTAATAAATTTGGGAAAACATTTTTTCAAAAACGACAGCTTAGAAAACACTAGAGGGTTCATACTAAAATCTATTTTTGCAGATGCAGTAAATATGAAAAAATATTTAATCCAAAATTCTATGTAAATATCAGATAATTCACAGTAGAAATAGTTAAGGCACTGACACTTCAGGCATTACACTAAATCAGATTGCTGAGTATAGAAAAGAATCTAAAACTAAAGTTGGTAAATGAATTATTTGTATATAACATTATAAGAAGTAGAAAATTTTTGCAGAGTTGTAACTACATTCAAACTATCCTTTGAAAAAAATTAGGTTTTATGAAAAGTGAATAATGTCATTTAACTCAAGTTATGCTCTTCATTCCTATTGTATTCACATGTGAAAGCATGTGACTTAATTGTTGCTGCATCAAAGATGAGAGATTCTTTGTTATTAGGTGTGCATTATTTACGACCTTTTTTAGTGAAAGAGTTAAGGACATTAAAATGTAAGATGCAAGATGAAAATGTAAGTGGAGAGGCTCTTTCTGGTTAATTTATAATATTGACTGATGCATGAGGTAGGAGTTCAGATAAATATCCTGTGTTATATTGAGAAAAAAAATTTTCTGGTATATCATTTTACTAATTGTACTTTTTTTTTTTTTGAGACAGAGTTTTGCTCTTGTTGCCCAGGCTGGAGTGCAATGGTGTGATCTTGGCTCACCAAAACCTCCACCTCCCAGGTTCAAGGGATTCTCCTGCCTCAGCCTCCCGAGTAGCTGGGATTACAGGCATGTGCCACCATGCCCGGCTAATTTTGTATTTTTAATAGAGATGGGGTTTCTCTATGTTGGTCAGGCTGGTCTCAAACTCCCGACCTCGGGTGATCCACCCACCTCGGCCTCCCAAAGTGCTGGGATTACAGGCGCGAGTCACCATGCCTGGCCAATTGTACTTTTATGTAATAAAATGTAGTACATTTTAAAATTTTTAGATAATGTGTGAACTTATTAATCAGGCTTTTTAAAAAACATGTTAAGACCATCGTGCATTCAATGAAGCATTATTATGCCATTAAATTTAACTTATCCCATCTTACTCAAGGGTATAGGTAAATGATGGTAACTATACACTATTTAATAAGATAATGGACTAACATTTCTAGTAATCTGTTTTGCCAGTGGCTTTAAATTGCAAATAAGTCAGAGAATATTATTCCTGTAGGTTGAATTATTACTCATTTTTTCTTATTTAAACTTATTTTTCTTAATTTTTGTGGGTACATAGTATGTGTAAATATGGCATATATGGCATATTTTGATACAGGTATATAATATGTAATAATTACATATGGGTAAATGAAATATTCATTACCTGCAGCATTTATTGTTTGTATTTGTTTGTATTATAAACTAATTCTGCACTTTTCGGTTTTTTTTTGAGACGAGTCTCACTATGTCACCCAGGCTGTGCACGCCTGGGTGCATTGGCGTGGTCTCAGCTCACTGCAACCTCCGCCTACTGGGTTCAAGTGATTCTTCCGCCTCAGCCTCCTGAGTAGTTGGGACTACAGGCGCATGCCACCACACTCAGCTAATTTTTGTATTTTTAGTAGAAACAGTTTCACTACGTTGGCCAGGTTTGTCTTGAACTCCTGACCCCATGATTAGCCCCCTCGGCCTCCCAAAGTGCTGGGATTACAGGTGGGAGCCACCACACCCAGCCACTTTTAGTTGTTTTCAAATGTACATTAAATTGTTGTTGGCTACAGGGTCTCTTTTATGGTCATAAGAAAACAATATAAACAAAATGCATACATTTCTGAGACCTGAATTAACATTAAAAAATTGTTATATATTTTTCTTCAAACATGTTGCCTCTCTGCCTGCAAGCACATACAGACTATTAGTTTTGATTTACACAGAGTTAAATATATACATATATTACTTTAAAGATAAAGCTTGGGTTTAAAAAAATTATGGAGTAAATAAATGCCTTCTTTGCGAGTATGAGTTTCTACCTAGTTTCAGAAGAGCAATATTGAAACAAATCAAATTATTTTAATTAGATGATGACTGCAAAACTAAAAAAACTTAAAAATGCTGAAAACAAATCCATACTCTCTGCTTTGTATTGAATTGATTACTGTAAAATTGTATGGCTTATAATTCAGAATCTCCCTATGCAAATTTTTGTTTTTACTTGCCTGATTCTTAGGCTAGACCCATAATTTTCTTGTGTCTTACATTTTTTTCTCTTATTTTATATAAGATGCTATGTGAGCTGGTCAGAGATTATAAAAATAATTTTTATAAAATTAGTGCAAAAAATTTAGATTTAATTTCAAAATTAGTGTATTGTTATATTTTATGTTGTTAGAATATTTTATTTTGTTCTTTTAATTGGAGAACGCTGTATAAGCCTACTTTTTTTAGTTTTTGTTCCTTTCAGTTTTTATAATGAAAATAAGTAAATATTGATTGAGCCCATTTATTTAGGTGAGTACTAGGGGGGCTTCCTAAATCATGAGGATGTTTTTATATATAAATATAGCAAACAAACATGACAGTGCTTTCTGTGTCACAGATGCTTTATAATAAGCCATAAATATTCCTGTTGGAGTTAGTTTGTAACTTCAAGACAGAGATGGAACATATCAATTGTGAGAAATAACATTGATTTTTTATGTGGAGAGGACATTTATTTTCAGGCTGCAAAGCTCAGTTTTGCTGAATTAAAAAATTGTGCTTCTTTTATTTCCTAATTGTCTTAGTTTTGTTTGTCTTATTATGTGTATTTCAGCTGTGTATGCATCACAGCCCTCCTTTTTGCTGTGCTGTGGCTACAGTTTTCTCACTGTTCTCTTCACACCATGTCATTTCACATGGTATATTGTAGGTTTTGATGAGAAATCGGTATTTTTAATGCACTGCAAGATTGGTTTTAACTGGAGATTTTGCATATCAATATAATTTTCTGATCAGTTAAATTAAAACAAAAAGCATACAGTGTCCACAGATGAAAGGATTAAATCATTTAGCGTTGTTTTTCTCTGTTTGTTAAAGAATAATCTTATTAAATTCTTACACAAAGTGTGGCAAATATAAAATTTGCTTGAAAATATATCTTAGAAATTAAACTTTTAATTTAATTTTCTACAGTATACTTATGCCACAATGTACGTTTCCATGCAAAATCTTCTATTTGTAAGTGTGAACATTAAACATTGCAAAATAGTAAAATGACCTCTGTGATTTTGAAACCTGGAGTAATATTTCTTTTCCATATTCATATTACAATTTGAAGAAATTTTCTCAGTTTTATATGTTTTTTTAGTGGGTGAAGTTCAGTCTACAGTTTTTACATTTAGTCACCTAACTCTAGCCAACTTCTTGGTCATATTCTCTGGAAAACATTCGAAGATCATGGCAGCTTTTAGATAAAAACATTTTCTATTATTTTGCGTGCAAACTTGTTTACTGTGTTCACAGAGTGGCCAGTCATGAGACCATAAGAAACAGCTGCCCTTTTAGTGTCTTTCATACCGTCTGTAATATATAAATTGTGCATTTATTCTGTGAAGCATGACATTTTGAAGTATATACACATTGTCAAATGCTTCATTCTAGGTAATTAATGCTTTACCTAACATAGTTAACATTTTTGTGGTAAGAGCACATGACAATGTTTTAGCATTTTTCAGAAATACAAATACATTGTTATGAACTATAGGCACCATGCAGTACAAAAGCTTTTTTGAACTTATTTCTCCTATTCAACTGTAATTATGTATTTGACTGACATCTTTCTAAACCCCTCTTTTTTCCAAATATGTTGGCATCTGGTGGTCACCATTTTATTCTCCACTTCAGTTAGATTAATTTTTCTAGAATCATGTAAGTGAAATAATTTGGTTAATCTATGTAATTGAAAATAATAAATTTTTTTATTTTAAAGATGAATAGTATTCCATTGTGTATATATACCACGTTGT